AAAGGCCCCACCTCCAGATACCACCACATTAGATTGGGGATTTGGGTTTCAACATATGAATTTTGTAGAGACACAAACATTCAGCCCATAGCAGTGTTAAAAGAAAAACATCAGACAAATTAAATTTAGCACAGTTTATTCGAGCAAAGGGTTCATGAATTGGGCAGCACTCACAACCAGAGGAGGTCCAGTGAGGTCCACCCCATGGTGTGAGCAGCAAAGCCTGATAGGCCAAACTCAGAAGCACAGTGGAGAAACTGATTGGCTATAGCTATGCAGGCTGCCTTGTGGGGCCTGGTATAATGAGTTGGTTGCCCATGATTGGCCAGTAGCCCCCTGTTCATTACAGCCTAATGTAGGTTTCCATTGTTAGGTGGGAACTCAACGTACAGAGACAGCCTCAAGCTAATGGCCTCTTGCTTATTTAAGAGCAGTATGCAAACTTTTCCTGGAAAGTTTCAAATGGTAAATATTTTAGGCCCTGTGGGCTATGCCACCTCTGTCATCACTACTCAATTCTGCCCTTGCAGCCCTAGATCATACAGCCATATGCAGTCACTGATAATACAAAGCCATGGGCATGGAGGTTTTCCAATAAAACTATTTGCAAATACAGGCAGGGGCTAAACGGGTCTCCAGGTAGTAATGTGCTCATGCCTAAAGGTCTCCTAGCCCCTCATACCAGTTCGCTGTCCCTCTGAATCTGGGTTGAAGTAAGCACAGGTTACTGCTTCTGTTCAGTGTCATGATCCACCCAGCAATTCCCCAGTCCCCAGCTTTCTTCATGCGTGGGAGGATCCAGCCAAGCGACTGCACAGTTTTGAAAGTTTTTGAAGCGGCCCCTTTTTCTCCTCTCCTCTCTCCGCAGGCAGAGTTGTGGTGTGGCTGGGTGGTCTGCGTGGGCGTCCGGGGGATTCGCGGGCACTCGGGACGAGGCGAGGGCGCAGAAAACTTGGAGCCCAATCAGCACGGAGTTGAGCTTCCGCGCCCCAACCTTCAGGTGACCCCGCGCGGCGGCGGCGGCAGCAGCAGTGGCAGCGGCGACCGGAGCCCGCAGCAGCTCCGAGCGCCTCCGGGAGGACAGGCGGCGAGCTCGGCGAATCGTCATCTGCCAGCCGATCGCGGCGCTCCGCGGGCCGGGGCCGGGAGCCCGGGGCGAGCCCGAACGCGGCTTCTTCTCCGCCCGCCGCGGAGACTCTGCCGGGTGGGCTGCGGGCGCCCCTCGCTGCCGCCTGTGAACGCTGTGGGTGCGCGGGGCTGCGGCCACGGCGGCGGTGGCGGCGGCGGCGGGAGCCGCGAGTCGGGGCCGCCCGGGCTGTGCTTCGCCCCGGCAGCAGCGGTGGCGGCGGCGCCTGTGGCTCAGGATGCGGCCGGGGGGCGCACTGCTCGCCCTGCTCGCCAGCCTGCTGCTGCTGCTGCTGCTGCGCCTGCTCTGGTGCCCGGCAGACGCGCCCGGCCGCGCCAGGTAACCCACCCACCCGCCGGCCGCGCCCCGCGTAGCAACTTAAGTTTTCTCCCCGGCTGTGCAGGATTCTGGTGGAGGAAAGCAGGGAGGCCACCCACGGCACCCCCGCAGCGCTGAGGACGCTCCGGAGCCCGGCGACCGCGGTACCGCGCGCCACTAACAGGTACAGCGGCGCCCAGCGCGGGCGGACTGGGGCAATCTTTTTAAAAATCTCTTTCATGAAACAGCACATATCTGAATGAGAAGTCGCTCCAACTGACGGAGAAATGCAAAAATCTGCAATATGGCATTGAGTCTTTCTCTAACAAAACGAAAGGGTAAGTTCTACTCTTCACATTTAATTTCCTTTTTTTGGGGGCCCAAGATATTTTCCTTTCACAGGTGTGACCCGACACTCCTGGCCTACATCCTTGACTGAAAGAAGTGCTGCATCACGGAACAAACGCTAAGGTGATTATTAGGTCTCTCACCCTCTCCTTTTCATTTTCTAATTATATTGACATTTAATTTTTAGGTATTCAGAGAACGACTACCTTCAGATTATCACAGATATACAGAGTTGTCCATGGAAACGGCAAGCAGAAGAATATGCAAATTTTAGGTAATTTTTTTCATAAATAATATGAGATTTTATTTGGCTTCCTTTTCATCCTTTTCCTTTGCAGAGCCAAACTTGCTTCCTGCTGTGATGCTGTTCAAAACTTTGTTGTTTCTCAGAATAACACTCCAGTTGGGACTAATATGAGTTACGAGGTGGAAAGCAAAAAAGAAATCCCAATTAAGAAGAACATTTTTCATATGTTTCCAGTGGTGAGTAAAGGTTTCTGGTGGGTTATTTGTGTTTTCATGGTAGTTTTCCACTTTCTCCTGCTAGTCCCAGCCTTTTGTGGACTACCCTTATAATCAGTGTGCAGTGGTCGGAAATGGGGGAATTCTGAATAAGTCTCTCTGTGGAACTGAAATAGATAAATCCGACTTCGTTTTTAGGTAAGACCTGACAAATTGGTTTCTTTGAAACAATTTTGAAAATGATTTTCTTTTCAAATTTCAGGTGTAACCTACCCCCAACCACAGGAGATGTTAGTAAAGATGTTGGCAGTAAAACAAATCTTGTGACTATAAATCCAAGCATCATAACTCTGAAGTAAGTAGCTGCAAGTTACATAACTGATCAGGGGGATTACTATAATTTTTTTTTAATTTGGCAGATATGGGAACTTAAAGGAAAAAAAAGCCCTATTTCTGGAGGACATTGCAACCTATGGAGATGCATTTTTTCTTCTGCCAGCATTTTCCTTCAGGGCCAACACGGGTACCTCTTTCAAAGTATACTACACGCTCGAAGAGTCTAAAGCAAGACAAAAGGTTCTATTTTTCCATCCCAAGTACCTGAAAGATCTGGCCCTTTTCTGGAGAACTAAAGGTGTGACTGCATACCGCTTGTCCACCGGCTTGATGATCACAAGTGTTGCAGTGGAACTGTGTAAAAATGTGAAGCTGTATGGATTCTGGCCCTTCTCTAAAACTGTAGAAGACATACCTGTCAGCCATCACTATTATGACAACAAGCTACCTAAACATGGTTTCCATCAGATGCCCAAAGAATACAGCCAGATCCTCCAACTTCACATGAAAGGAATCCTCAAACTGCAATTTAGCAAATGTGAAGTCGCCTAAACAAAGTATCTTAAAATGGGAATAATTTTAATATAATGCAGTAGGTGATTAACAATGTCTCCAAACACCAAAGGAGGTGGCTAAAGAGTATTTTGAGATGAGCCCCAAAATTTGGTTTGACCAAAGCTTCCCCACTCATTTTGCAATGATGGCAAGTCATTCAATCCTTCTCATCTTCATTTTTTCTCCTTATAACATGGACACCATATCTGACTCATACAAATTTTTATAATTTATGAAAATTATTGGCATGGCCTTTGGTGTGAGGTAGGGACTCAAAGAATATTTCTTTCTTACTATTTATACCAGCCATCTCCACCTTCACCAGACCGATAATAAAAGCATGCTTTCTTGGAGATCTCTTCTAAAGAGAATAGCTGCATTACCAGTATCCATTGGATTTCTTTCTGTGGCAGGTCTCTATCAATAATATCCTTCCCATTTTTCTGTCTCAAAGACTGCATGCAAGAAAATTATATACTTAAGCAAAAAGTTCTTGATCATTCGGGAATGAAATTCTTCTCTGAGTATGGCAGTATGCCTGCTTCTGATTAAATTCACTTTTAATAGTAGCTGTGATGATATTTTGGTTGAATTTAAGCCATTTATTTTCCTCTTATGTCTACATTTCTTCATCACTTAATAATTTTATTTTAACTTCCTGCCTCATTCTTACACTTTTTTCTCTCTCACTTATACGATATACTTCAAGGACGTGAACAGTTACAATACCCAGTCTTTCTTACCTGTTGTCTTGCCTGTGGGGTCACTCACTCAATTTTATTTTAAAATTACTGAATAACTACTTCATGCCAGGCCCTGCACCAGGCTCTGTGAGAGGACAAGAAGGATTATTGCCTCTTGTAGGAGAAAACAGATGTGCATATCATTAATTATGATGGGGTATGATAAGTATTACAATGACAAAAGCTATGAATAAAGTGCTACAAGGAACAGAAGCAGGGATAATTAAATCCATTTCAGTGGAATCTATTTCAATGTACAATAGTCTCCCCTAATCTGCAGATATGGGAAGACCCCCTGTGGATGCCTGAAACCATTGATGATATTAGAAATATGTAATTGATTAGTAAAAGTAACAAAATATACTGAAATAATTAAATATACAATGTGGGGACTTTATATGCTATTTTAATAAAACTTACATATAGTTAGGACATTTAGAGCTTACTTTTTTTTCCCATATAATATCCTATCTTAAAAATTTTTCTTTAGAACATCAAAACAGAATCTCTAGTATCACTGATATGGATTTCAGAAATATTCCAAATGGTGTGAGATCAAACAGCATAGTGATACCCATGTTCCAGTAAAAGCTTAGGAGAAAAAGAATGTTTGCGGGTTTTCTTTTGTGGAGAAAATTGTAGACATTTCCAAGTTAACACATCTGAAGTTTCTGGTTCGACATCTGTGTTGCCATCCTAAAAGCACGTGTGAAATTTTACAACAATCCTACCTAGATTCACGTTAGCCAAAAATCTTTGGCTAAACAGACACCCCGAGATTTCATAAAGTGTGTTATAGTCAGAATTGGTGGTAATTAATCTACAAATCTGCAAAATAGTGTTCATAGTTTTTCTTTTTATTTTGATCTTGGTGAAAAACTTGCAGTAACTCACCATTACAGAGCGACAAGAACTGTGACGCATGTTTTATGATTTACATAGCTGATGTGGTGTATTATCGATATCCATAATCTGTCATATTTAGACACATTCATTGTGACACATATAACATGTGCATTCTTTTTATCTTTTTCTCAAGTGGGTCTATAGTTGTGATTTCACAGCAGATTGGGGTTGTTGGCCATTGTTTGAAGCTCTCCTACTCTCTTTCTAGCATAGTCAGTGTGTTGCAGAGAACTAAAGGGAGTAAAAGACACAGTGCCTCATTGAATCCTAACATTTTCTTCCTGGTAGGGCATATATCCCACCTTCCATATATCCTGCTGTGAGGTGCCAATAATGTTCTTTTGTTCCAAAACAGAACATTACTTAGAACTTTCTAAAATATGATAGAACATGAATGTTTACAATACAGCATGTCAGCTATGTAAACTGTAAAACGTAAGTCACAGTTCTTTTTGTTCTGTATTGGTGAATCATTGCAAATTTTTCACCAAGTGCAAAACAAAAAGAAAAACTATAAACTCCATCTTGTAGATTTGTAGATTCGCCACAACCAAGTCTGACTGTGACACTCCCAAGAAATCTGTATGTAATCAGCATTGCTTAAATATTGTTAGATCTAATGTGATCTTCTGCTCTTAAAACTCAAGTACATCTAAGGGCATTGAGAATGGAAAGTCTGAGTTCTGGTACTAGACAAGAGCAGCCCTTTAGGCCAGGCGCAATGGCTCACACCTGTAATCCCAGCACTTTGGGAGGCCAAGGTGGGTGGGTCACTTGAGGCCAGGAGTTTGAGACTAGCCTGGGCAACATAGTGAGTACCCTTCTCTACAAAAAACAAAAAAATTAGCTGAGCATAGTGGCGTGCACCTGTGGTCCCAGCTACTTGGGAGGCTAAGGAGGGAGGTTCACTGGAGCCCAGGAGGTAGAGGCTGCAGTGAGCTGTGATCTTACCACTGCATTCTAGCCTGTGTGACAGAGTGAGACCCTGTCTCAAAAAAGAAAAAAAAAAAGTAGCCCTTTAGTTAGGATTCTAGCTCATAACGCTGCATACTACCAGTTTCTAAGAGAAATACTAGCTTGCTGGATTCTATTTTCCACTTGTTGTTCAGCCTCATTGAGCAATGAAACAGAATAACAAGATTCCAATATAATTTTCAGCCAAATCCAAAGGCAAGGCAGAAATATTCATTTAAGTATATAGTCCATAGTACTCTGTGGTCCCTGCAAAGGGCTTCATGATCAATTGCATAGTGTTAATTTTTGCGCAGTGTAATAATCCTCGAACATCCTTGAAGTCTCTGGTGCTTTTCCCTTGGAACAAAAGGCAATGACAAATAGATCATGGCTTTCACTAAAGGATATTTCCTTCTTCATGTAAGTCCTAACCCAGTAACTGCGTGGGCTCTCAGCCAGGTAATCAGTCAAAAAGTCTTTTTTTGAGGACTCTCTGTAGAATACAGAATTAAGCAGCAAATCAGACCTGTGTTTGCCTAAATTTTTCCTTGCTTATAAAAAATTTACCAGCTAAGTATTATGTAATGTCAAGTACCGTAAATCACTCCATGAATTAGGAAGCTTTGGGAAAAGTGGAAAATTTTGTGGAAAACAGGTCCACTAACATCCTAAACAGCTACTGCAGAAGTATAGTTAAGATGTGATATATAATATATTGTGATCTTCAAGACATTTTATTTATCTAACATGACATGGAAACACATTATTATGCCATTAAAAATTGAAGGCATTGTAGGAATTCATCTGATATATCTGATGCACTTGATCTGATAAATCCACTTGAGGCTGCTAGGAGTGTTGAAGATTTCCTATTTACATGTGGCTTCAGAAGGCTGATCCCATAGCGAGGAACAGTGTCACCAGTACCCTCCTGAGAGTGGAAAGGCAAGAATATTTCTCATGGTCTTTCTTATTTTGGGTCATCACTCTTCCAGAAGCATTCTTCTTTTTATAAAAAAAATGTGGGTGATATATGATAAAGATGCGCTACTTATGTAATGGAGACAGGGCAAACTCTTTAGCAGATAATATTGAAACATTGGCTCACTCTATGGAGAAAAATAAATGCCTACATTGCACCATATAAAAAGTTGGGCTCCAGAGGGATGAAAACGATGGATTAAAAAGAAAACTTTAAAGCTCATAGAAGAAAATGTAGGAGAATTATGTTTGAGATACAGGTGAGGAACTGTACTTCTTCAACATGACCCAAAAATATCTTTTTAAATAGTTGGGTTAAGAAAGGATGGCTATGACTGTATTAAAATGAAAGAGTTCTAGTCAGTGAATGACACCTTAAAGTTAATAGGCTGGGGACAGACTGAAATAGCTTTTAGTAATGCATAAAATTAATGACATTAATAGAGAGACATTCCAAGGAATTGTAAATCAACAAGTAAAAGACAGGAAACTCAATATAAAAATGAACAAAAGATAAGAATGTGATTTACAAAGGGGAAAGCTGAGTAGCTAATAAGAATAGGAAGTGATACTCAAATTTACCAGTAACCTGAGAAATGCAAATGAAAGTGAGATACTACATCCATTGCATTGGTAAAAATGAGTAAGGTCATTAACTTCAAGTGTGGAAGTATAAGCTGATTGAATCATTTTGGAAAGCAACCTAGGAGTACTGAGTTAGTAAAATTCATCATATGTCTGTCCTATAGTCCAGTAATTGCACTTTTGCATATACAGCCAAGAGGACCTGTTCTGATCCACACAAAAAAACAAGTATTAAGGTATTTATTCCATTATGGTTTGCGGTAGTAAGTAGACAAATTGGACTCACAGATATCTGTCTCTTCGGAAGTCAGTGAACTAACTTGACTGGATCCATAGTGTGGAATATGATACAGCAGTTAGAAGCAACTTACTGGACATATATACAGAAATAAGGGTATGTCCTTTAAATTTAGCATAAAGGGAAAACAAAAGCTTTAGCACAATGCCATTTAATTACTTTAAAGCGTATGCATGCATACATACAAACATATTCAAGGCTACGTGTCAAATACAAGAAGGGTACCCATTAAGAAGAGGGTAATCGGAGTGGGTTTAGGGATAAAGAAGAAAAATATACATGTTATTATATTTAATACAGCAAGCCTTTGACATATATATTCTTATACTCACATATGATATTCTTACTACTACATAAATAAATATAGAAGCTGACTCAAAATTGTAAGTAACTTATATAAGGTTGCATTATATATAAGAGCAGAGCTAGTATTCAACTCATATGTCTGACTCTAAAGCCAATATTATTTCCATTATGCAATTATAAAATGAAAAGAAAAATCAGTATTATCCCATGTCATTGACATGTAATAAATGGCACATATTTATGTACATGCATATACCCATGAAACCGTCTCTCCAATTAAGACAATGTATATATTCATTACCCCAAAATGTTTTCTTGTGCTACTTTGTAATCCCTCCCTCTTCTTCCTCCCTGTCCATCCCACCCTCGTCCCCAGAAAATTCCTAATCTGTTTTTCTATAGACATTTACATTTTTACACTATAGACTGTTTACATTTTTTAGAATTTTATATAAATGGAATCTTACTGTCTGTACTCATTTCTTGTCTTGCACTTTTGCTCGACATAATAATATTAAAACTCATTCATGTTGATTGTGTATCTGTAGTTTATGCCTTTATTTACTGAGTAGAATTATGTTATATGGATGGACCACAGTTGGCTTATCTGCTCATTTGTTGATGAACATTTTACTATCTCCTGGTTTTGGCTATTACAAATAAAGGTATCATGAACATTAATGTGCAAGTCTTCTTGTGAACATATTTTTATT